CCTGTGTGTGCGCCAAGAGGGCAAACTATGCACCAAGGCTGCGCTCACCGCGCCCCGTCAGGCCCCTCCTCCTCAGCAGCAAGCCCCGCCTCCGCCTCCCGCGGCCCAGGCTCCGGCCCGGCACACCTGCATCTTCAGCAGCTCCTCCTCCACCAGCCGCTTCAGTGCCTGCTTCTCCTCGGGCTCCAGGTGGCTGCGGCCCGAGTGAGCTAAGTACCTCCGCCGCACGATGGAATGCGTAAGCGTGCTGCAGGGACATGGTGTCAGGACGGAGTCCCGACCCACCCGCGCCCTTTCCAACCCCATCTCCAACCCCCTGGGCACCTGAGGTCCGGGCGGCCTCGGAAGAAGCTACGGGTGAACTCCTGCATCTCCTTCTCCCGCGCCATTTTGCTCAACCCGGGATTGACGGCTCCCGCCTTTTTTTCTTCTCGGCCTCCGTCAGCGCGTTTGACAGCGGCTCGCGCACGCGCAGTGCTGCGGCAACGTGGGGCGAGGGACCGTTGGCCCTTGGCCGCGGACCGCGTGGGCCGAGAACTTTGCCAGACGAGACTTGTTTTCTCTGGGCAGTTGGAGGGTCTCGCGGCTCCTACCCTTTTTTGGAACGGATCATTTTAAAAGTTCTCGTTAGAAACCAATTCGGCGCCGGCACCCTTTGGGTGAAACCTAATCAGCCCGCGACGCTGCCTTTCTCACTGGTCACGGGCAACAGCTAGGCTGCTGTTATTTCGCAAGGCAGAAGAGAAAAGGCATCCTCGCGAGCAGATGAGGAACCTCGGGGATAAATCCTTTTGTGGCTTCAAGTGTCTAAGTACATTAGAGTCAGGAACGGCGCTTTCCAGCGTCCGCCATTTTTGTGGCGTCACCGCGTCGCTGCTACGCCATCCCCAGCGCAGTGGCTGCCGCGCTCCTGTCCCAGTGTCCCCCGGGAGGTCGGCCCGTGCGGTGACGCCCCTGAGCGCGGGGTACGCCGGGAGTTGTAGTCCTGACGGCACAGCCTTGCAGCGTCTCCGGAAGTGGAGGCGGGAGCGGCACGGCAGCCACTGCTTGGGGTAGCGGGAGGGCAGACTCTGGGCGCCACTCCCGGGCCGGTCATGAACGGGCCGGCGGACGGCGAAGTGGACTACAAAAAAAAATACCGGAATCTGAAGCGGAAGCTCAAGTTCCTCATCTACGTGAGTGCTGCCGCGGGAAGGCTGTGGGGGATTTGGCCCAGCGCACCCCTTGCCCGTGATACAGGAGCACGAGTGCTTCCAGGAGGAGCTGAGGAAAGCGCAAAGGAAATTACTGAAGGTGTCCCGGGACAAGAGGTGAGGCACGTTGCAGGGGCGGAGGGCGATGTATCACTGTCCGTGTCTCCTTCCCTCCCCTCAGTTTCCTCCTAGACCGACTTCTGCAGTACGAGAACGTGGATGAAGACTCTTCGGGTGAGCAAGGTCTTCAAAAATTGGTGGAGAGCCCATCCCCACTGACCAGCTGTCCCCATCACAGACTCAGATGCCACTGCATCATCAGATAACAGCGAGACGGAGGGGACACCCAAGTTGTCTGACACACCGGCCCCTAAGAGGTGAGAAGAAGATGCATTCCTCTCGCTGGGGACCACATCTGACCTCGCCCTGTCCTTTCTCCAGGAAGAGAAGCCCTCCGCTGGGGGGCGCCCCCTCTCCCTCCAGCCTCTCCCTGCCTCCTTCAACAGGGTTTCCCCTTCAGGCCTCCGGGGTCCCCTCCCCATACCTGAGCTCGGTGAGTTGGGGTCAGGGATGGGAAGTGCTTGGCCTCCCATCTCCATCCCCGCTCCCGCCCGCAGCTGGCCTCCTCCCGCTACCCCCCATTCCCTTCTGACTACCTGGCCCTGCAGCTGCCCGAGCCCAGTCCCCTGAGGCCCAAGCGGGAGAAACGGCCCCGCCTGCCCCGGAAACTCAAGGTACCCTGACGTGGGGGTGCTAGGGAGGGGCAGCCTGAAGTGGGAATTTGTCTGTTACTGTCAGGGGAGCGGGAGTCCCTGAAGGGCCAGGGGAGTGAGGAGATGGAAGGAAGGGAGTCCAAGCAGAGGAAGGATAGCTGTGAAGACAGAAGCAGGTTGGTTCTGTCAGGCCTGAGTTGGACTTGGCCAGCTTTGAATCCCAGCTCTTCCAGTGCTCACCATGCGACCTCAGCGTTGTCATTTCACTCTTTAAGCCACAGCTCTCTTTCTCCATTCAGTGGCGGCATTGTGCGGAGAATGTGAGTGAAGGGATGAAAATCGCTCGGCCCGTGCCTGGCCCCTAGTAAGCCACAGAGAAATGTGAGCCGCTGCCAGTCAGGCTGAGAGGACGCCACTGAGGAAGTCCAGGCCAGGGTGGGACATGCTGCGCACAGTGGGGAAGGAGAGGAGGTGGCCAGAGGAGGGGATGGTCCTTTCCAGTCATACACGCATGTCTGCTTGTGTGTGTACATGTGGGGGCCTGGTGCAGGGCGTGGGGGTGCTGTTCAGAGTTGGACCCCCCATCATCCATCCTGCCAGCCTCCTATACCCTGAGGCCTGACCCACCCTGGCCCCCACACCACCCCAGCAGCGGAGATGAGGGTAAGTGAGGGCTCCTTAGGAAGCAGAGAGGAGGCCACAGGGCCAAATGTGACACTCAGAAGGGCCACTGGAGACCACGCATGGCGTTTCCTGCCAGCCCACTCAGCATCTAGCCCAGGGCCAGACTGGACACTGCCCCGCAGGACCCAGCAGGCCTAAGCCTCAGGACCTCCATGTCCACACCAGGTTCAGCCTCCTCTGCTGGCACGTGACTTCTCCCCGTTTCCCGCCCCCCAGTGTCCTGAGGCTGGGAGGGCATTAACAGAAACCACCTGACACACAGCAGGTGCCCAGTTTGTGCCCACAGACAAAGCACGGGGACTGCAGAGGAGACCCACAGAGCTCTCTAGGGAGGGTTTGTGAGGACCTGGCAGCGGGGGGGAGCTGAAGGGTTGAGCAGGGCAGAGGCCACTTCCCACCCTCAGAGGACAAAGCAGGACTTCTGACAAATAGAGCAGGATGCCCAGGGGGAGGGGCTGCCTGTCGTCCCGCAGGCGGCACTCCCGCCCCGAGGCCCCGAGTGGCACGGTGACGCGCTCAGGTCTGTGTTTTAGAGCGCGCGCTCTGGCTGCCGTGCGGAGGAGCTGGATCTGGGAGAGGCTGCGGGCAGGGAGTCCAGTTAGGAGGCTGGGACCGCAGCCCAGGTGAGCTAAGAGGAGGGCTGGGCCTAGGCCACAGCTGCCGGGACCCCGAGGAGGGGCCCATCCAAGACATAATACAAGCTTCTTGGGGGCAGATAAGCCGCTGGGGCTCCTGGCTCAGGCAGCCTGCAATACCCTCCACCGAACCAGTGAGTGCCGCAGAAGAGGGAGAGGAGGAGTAGGGAGAGGAAGCTGGTGGCAGGTGGCACCTCCGGGGCCGGCAGGCAGGCAAGCACTCCAGGCCGACTCCGCCTCTGGCTTAACCCCTGTCTCAGGGCAGCCCAGGCGCCTCCCTGGAGAGGGCAGGTGCCCGGGCCTTTCCCTCCCGGTTTCCTGTGAGACACCCCCATCCCCTCATCTCACCTCTATCACCACCCCCAGGCACTTGCTGGTTTGAGGCTCTCGAGGGGCTGAGGGGGGCAGGCCCTGAGTGCAGCATGGGTTGGCCCAGCTGTGCCCAGGGCCTCTTCCCCCTCCCCAGAGCTGCCCTGGGGGGCAAAGCCTAGTCTCCTGAGGCCCCAGTGCCTCCCTGACTAGTCCCCCTGTGTTTCTTCCCCCTGCTGCAGATGGCGGTGGGACCCCCCGACTGCCCTGTGGGAGGGCCGCTGACCTTCCCTGGCCGGGGTTCTGGGGCTGGGGTCGGGACAACCCTGACCCCCCTCCCACCCCCTAAGATGCCCCCCCCCACGATCCTGAGCACGGTCCCTCGGCAGATGTTCAGCGATGCAGGTAGCGGGGACGATGCCTTGGATGGAGACGATGACCTGGTGATCGACATCCCGGAGTGACCGTGACATCACGCCATGCCCACCACGGCCCCGCCCGGCGCCCTCCCCGTGCCAGCACACACGAGTCCAGCTTCCTCGGAGGTGTTTATTGATGCCCAGCTGCCATGCTCCGGCCACTGACACAACCAGAAAAGGCGTAAACATGCACGGGTGTCCCCCAGGAGGGTGGCAGGGGCCCTGCCTTCAAACCCCGGCCCCCTCCAGGGGACAGTTATTTAAACGAGTGGCCGGGAGCATCTGCCACCTGCTGGGGAGGCAGAGACCCTGCAATGGCCACCTCTTTAAAAGGGCAGCTGTACAGGGCTAGGTTTTTTCAATGAAGTTTCTGTATTAAAGGAGTGGCTCTGGGTTTGTTTTTTGTCCTTTTTTTTTGAGACATTC